TCCCCTTTCATTATTAGAATATTAGGTTTTAAATGGCACTGGCAAACAGCCACATAAAATTTGTGATTTTAATAGAATCCCTTCAATTAAGGAAACGTGCAAATACCACTATGCCAACAGCAGTCTGACTCGGCCAGACAGATAGGATATTGTCATCATCACCGCTTCAAAGATGACTTAACGCCCCTTAATTTCACATCCTTTGTTCAGGCAAGATCACAGCATGAGCGGCTGGACTTAAAACTGTAATAAGTATAACGTCTCCCATTTACTAGATACTTACACTGTAAGGAAACCATTATCACCCCCACTTTACAACTGACGAAAGAAGTACATAAAGGTTGGTGATATGATTGGCAATAGAGTTCCCAGGCGCCTAAGCTCCAGGGCGCAAGGTCTCAACTCCTGGAGTCTAAGTTTATACCTCCCATAATAATACCGTCCATTAGTTACTCTAGAGTCCTCCTGCCTTGTTTTTCTTAACGTTTTACTTCTCTGCAAGAACATATTTTAAAAAGTTGCTTCTACAATTTAAAGTACAAAAGTAATACTGTACAGGAGTAAGTCTTTGTAAAATATTTAAAGAAAATTATATTATACAATAAAACCCCGCCCCCCTGCATTCGGGGCAGCGACGCTGGGGGAACGACTTTAGAATTTGCATTGGGTGGACAGCAAATACTTCCGTAAAACAGACCATGAAGCTTTCCACTTGGAGCCCACTGTGGCCCCAATGCCTTTCCCTTTCGCTCCTGCTCCAGGCTCCGCCTCCGCCGTGTCCGGGCTGCTCGCCCCGCCCCCGCTCGCCCCGCCCCCGCTCGCCCCGCCCCCGCTCGCCCCGCCCCCGCTCGCCCCGCCCCCGCTCGCCCCGCCCCCGCTCGCCCCGCCCCCGCTCGCCCCGCCCCTGGATTTGCTCCCTCAAAGCGGAGGTGAGGCCGGACTGAGGCTCTTACAGTGGTCCCTGCTGGCCCTTGGTGACGGGTCGCGTCAGTTCCGACCCGGACCCGTACGCTGCTGCGCTGACGTGGCTCCTGGAAGCAGGGCTGGCGTAGGGCCGCCATGTTGCAGCAGGTGAGGGGCTGAGGGCGCGCTGGGAGGGTGGCTTTGCTTCTTGACCATTTATTTTTCCAACCAGGATAGTAATGATGACACTGAAGATGTTTCACTGTTTGATGCGGAAGAGGAGACGACTAATAGACCAAGAAAAGCCAAAATCAGGTAGGAGGAGAAGTTGCATGAGCTGTGTTAGTTTGCATTTCTTTCATTGTGTTTTGGTTTTCAGACATCCAGTAGCATCGTTTTTCCACTTATTCTTTCGAGTCAGTGCAATCATCGTCTGTCTTCTCTGTGAGTTGCTCAGCAGCAGCTTTATTACCTGTATGGTTACAATTATCTTGTTGTTGTCGTGTGACTTTTGGGCAGTGAAGGTAATTTTGATTGTTTTTATTTTAAAATTATAAAAATGTGCCTGTTTATATTAATCTTCACCAGAATGTCACAGGTAGACTAATGGTTGGCCTACGTTGGTGGAATCACATTGATGAAGATGGAAAGAGCCATTGGGTGTTTGAATCTAGAAAGGTAAAGTGCCTTTTTTGTTTTAAATAATGTTAAACATGATAATTGAATTTATGTTCTTTTATAGGAGTCCTCTCAAGAGAATAAAACTGTGTCAGAGGCTGAATCAAGAATCTTTTGGTTGGGACTTATTGCCTGTTCAGTACTGTGGGTGATATTTGCCTTTAGTGCACTCTTCTCCTTCACAGTAAAGTGGCTGGTGAGTATCAGTGTAGAACTTTCAAATAATCCTAACCGTTGATTATTTTTTTCCCTTGTCCCAGGCGGTGGTTATTATGGGTGTGGTGCTACAAGGTGCCAACCTGTATGGTTACATCAGGTGTAAGGTGCGCAGCAGAAAGCATTTAACCAGCATGGCTACTTCATATTTTGGAAAGCAGTTTTTAAGACAAGTAAGTGTTTTCTGGATGTGATCAGTGACTAATGCAATTATTTCTAACTTTCATAGTTTAATTTTTATGAAACGCTCCTGAACAGAAGTTTTAAAGGCATATAGTTGTATAAATATAATGATAAAGATGTTGTAATTGCTCTTTGGGGGTGTTCAAGACAGTCTGGAAGTGTATTGTCAGTATCCTAAAATTATTTTAAAGCCAGGAAGGATAAACTATCATTGATAATAACTTATTTTTTAAAAATTACTTTTAAGTTCAGTTGTTTTTCATCAATTATGGGAGCTTTAAGTGAATGCCCTTGCAGAATGTATGTTGTATGTTTTTATTTTTATTTTTTGAGACAGAGTTTTGCTCTGTCGCCCAGGCTGGAGTGCAGTGGTGCAATCTCGGCTCACTGCAACCTCTGCCCCCCGGGTTCATGTGATTCTCCTGCCTCAGCCTTATGAGTAGCTGGGATTACAGGCGCATGCCACCACGCCCAGCTAATTTTTTGTATTTTCAGTAGAGATGGGATTTCATCATGTTAGCCAGGATGGTCTCCATCTCATGACCTTGTGATCTGCCCACCTCAGCCTCCCAAAGTGCTGGGATTACAGGCGTGAGCCACCGTGCCCAGCCTGTATGTTGTATGGTTTTAGGGAGAACAGTTGAATCACAAGAAGACCATAACATTTGTACTCAGATGTTTTTTTCCCCCTAGAACATAAGGATTTTACTATAATACCTCAACATCAGGGTTTTCAGCAGGATGAGTAGTAGTCATAGGTAAATAATTATTGGTTAAATCTCTTGGGAAAAGTGACTAGGTCTTTTTTTTTTTTTTTCTTGAGATGGAGTCTTGCTCTGTCGCCCAGGCTGGAGTGCAGTGGCGTGATCTCGGCTTACTGCAAGCTCCGCCTCCCGGGTTCACGCCATTCTCCTGCATCAGCCTCCCGAGTAGCTGGGACTACAGGCGCCGCCACCACGCCTGGCTTTTTTGTATTTTTAGTAGAGACGGGGTTTCACCGTGTTAGCCAGGATGGTCTCGATCTCCTGACCTCGTGATCCGCCTGCCTCCGCCTCCCAAAGTGCTGGGATTACAGGCGTGAGCCACGGCGCCTGGCCGTGACTAGGTCTTTATATGAGTAATACCTTGCATTTGGTTAGTACAGTAGGTTGGGCAAGTGATATTATGTAGGACAGGGATTCTTAAACTCGAACATACATGAGAATCACCTAGAGGGCACAAGATTGCTGGGTTCCACCTCCAGACTCCTTATTCAGTAGATCTGGGGGTGGAGTCTCATAATTTGCATTTCTCCCAAGTTTCTGGGTGGTACTGAGGGCACTGGTCCAGGGATTACATTTTAGATAACTAAAGCCCCGAGAAATTAAATTATTTACTTAAGATTATACAGCTAATAGTGGTACAAAGCTAGATCTTAAACCCAGCCCTCTGTACTCAAAATTTATTGTTCTTTTTATTCTACTGTACAGTTTCTCTCACAGAAGATGAAAAGTAGAGAAAATGAATATTCATGTAGGGACATGATCATCTCATTCTGAAGGATTTTTGCATGGCTCCAATATACCTTTACTGTGGTCCACCTTAGGGTAACTTTCATGTATGTGCTTATTAGGTTTTTTTCGTTAGAATTTTCAGTGTTTCTGAAGGTGGGGAGGAACATGGAATACAGGTGAAATTAAACCTTAAACCTGGCATAACATGGATAGGGTTAGTGTCTTACATGGTATCCGGCGTCTGCTCAAATGAGACAAACTGGACAGCTGGGTGGATGATGGTATCCATGGATTTACTTCATTAGCGCATGTCTACTTTTTTATTTATTTATTTTTTTTGAGACAGAGTCTCACTCTGTTTGCCCAGGCTGGAGTGCAGTGGCGCGATCTCGGCTCACTGCAAACTCCACCTCCCGGGTTCATACTATTCTTCTGCCTCAGCCTCCCGAGTAGCTGGGATTGCAGGCGCCCGCCACCACGCCTGGCTAATTTTTTGTATTTTTAGTAGAGACGGGGTTTCACTGTGTTAGCCAGGAGGGTCTCGATCTCCTGACCTCATGATCCACCCTCCTCGGCCTCCCAAAGTGCTGGGATTACAGGTGTAAGCCACGGCGCCCAGCCTAGCATGTCTACTTTTTAATGTGATTGGGCCATTGTATGTAAGGTAATGCTCTGCTTAGAAATATAGAATGTTTTCCTAGGCCTAGGCCCCAAGTCCATGGTGTGTGAAGTGAAATAACTTTGATGTTAAGGAGTTCTTTTTTTGTCTTTTGCGGAACACTGGAGATGATCAGACTTCCTGAATAGAGAAAGCTTATGTGCTTTGTTACATTGGGGAACAACTGAAGAGATTCTTGACTCAACCTTTTAGAGCTTAGTCCATGTTGCAACGAGGAGTGTTGGCTTTGTTTTTCCACTTAAAAACTTTATTTATAAAAAGGAAAAGTAGTTTTCATATTAAGTTTTTATTTCCTTTCCAGCAGTTGGGGCTAGAAAGTATATGTTGGCACTAGAAACATTGTTAAGATTTGTTCTGTGGTGTAGGTATGCACATTCCATAGGTATGCACACGGCCATGTAATACCTGTATATCCCAAGTTAATGAAAGTGTTCATTTACACAGATAATGGAGACCTTTGCATTTTGATCCATAGAACATAGGAGGATGTTCTTAGTCTGTCTCAAAGCTCTATATGTTTACATATTATTTCTGTAGATTGTTTTCAGGAGAAAGTTTTGCTTCTATGGTAAGAGTGAGCACTTTGGCTTATGTATAAGTTAGAAATAATTGTTAGTTTTTAATATGTACTTCATGGGGAAATTTCTTAGACGTATGCAAGCAAGTGAAAACAATTAGGGCCAGTGGTATTAACTACTTTATAAAATTTTATTTTTGTTTGTAAGAAGTTATCTACTTAAGGCCCAGTTAATATAAGTGGAATCATCATAGTTTAAGGAATACCCAGAGATTGCTGCTATTCTATTTATTTTACAGAAAGGATAGCTAGATTGAAAGTTCTTCAGTGGACCTTGAGCTAATAGATCTTTTACCACTAAAAGAGCATTATTCTCATGTCATAATGAGAATAATAATTTACATACTTGGCATAATAAATGCCTAAAAGACATTTTATTTTCTGAATCTATTTTTTTCTTGCTATAATGGGGATATTGTAAATTATGCATTTGTATTAATGGTATTTCTTAAAGCAATCTATGTAACTGTAAATTAAACCAATCTACAAACTATTGTAGGCATCTGTAAATTCTGTTGTAGGTATTATAAACTTTGTTGAAGTCTTAATCAGCAGATTATGTTGTGAATATATTTGTACATTGTTAAAATAGTTTTTAAGATTATTTGTTTAATTGAATAAGTGTCTTATTGGAGTGATAGCTTTGAAGGTGCAAAACTTTATATTTGTATAAAATTCTACTATTTACAAGGCATTTGACATGTGTAATCTCATGTAACCCTCATG